CAGGTTCAAGCAGTTCTCGTGCCTCAGCCTCCCTAGTAGCTGGGATTACAGGCACCTACCACCAAACCCGGCTAATTTTTATACTTTTAGTAGAGACAGGGTTTCACCATGTTGCCCAGGCTGGTCTCAAACTGCTAACCTCAAGCGATCTGCCCGCCTCGGCCTCCCAAAGTGCTGGGATTACAGGCGTGAGCCACCACGCCCGGCCCATCTCTTAATATTTTTATTTTGACTATATTTTCCATGTACATTATTTCAAATAGTTTCTGTTGACCTTGTCTATCAGGACACCTTGCAGTAAATCCATCAGGAAGTTGCTCTACTATCGGACATTAGAACTTACTCCTCTAACTGTATGTTCATACCTATTAGTACCCATTAACCAACCTCTCTTTATCTCTCCCCTCCCCCAAGTCCTTCCCAGCCTCTGTTCACTATCATTCTACTCTCTACCTCTATGAAATACATTTTTTTAGTTCATACATATGGGTGAGTACATGAGATAGTTGTCTTTCTGTGTCTGGCTTATGTTACTAAAGATAATGACCTTCAGTTTCATTCATGTTGCTGTAAGTGACATGATTCCATTCTTTCTTTTTTTTTTTGAGATGGGGTTTCACTCTTGTTGCCCAGGCTGGAGTGCAATGGTGCAATCTCGGCTCACCGCAACCTCCACCTCCTGGGTTCAAGCGATTTTCCTGCCTCAGCCTCCCAAATAGCTGCAATTACAGGTATGCACCACTATGCCCAGCTAATTTTATATTTTTAGTAGAGACGGGGTTTCTCCATGTTGATCAGGCTGGTCTCGAACTCCCGACCTCACGTGATCTGCCTGCCTCGGCCTCCCAAAGTGCTGAGATTACAGGTGTGAGCCACTGTGCCCCGCTGATTCCATTCTTTTTTATGGCCAAATGGTACTCCACTGTGTAAATATGCCACATTTTCTTTGTCAATTCATATGTGATGGAGACTTAGGTTGATTCCATATTTTGGCTGTTGTGAGTAGTGCTGCAGTAAACATAAAAGTGCATGTATCCTTTTGATATACTGATTTTCTGTCCTTTGAATAAATACCCAGTAGTGATATTGCTGGATCTTACGGTAGTTCTGTGTTTAATTTTTTGAAAAATCTCCATACTATTTTCCATAATGGCTGTACTAAGTTACATTCCCACCTACAGTGTATGAGAGCTCCTTTTACTCTGCATCCTTGCCAGCATCTGTTAGTTTTTGTCTTTTTGATAATAGCTATTCTAACTGGGTAAGATGATATCATTGTGGTTTGGATTTGCATTTCCCTGATAATTAGTGATGTTGGGCATTTTTTTATATACCTGTTGGCTACTCATATGTATTTTGAGAAATCTCTATTGCCCACTTTTTTCCCCTTTTATTGATATATAATTTACATATTTATGGTGTACATGTGAGTGTTTGTTACATGCAAAGAATATGTAATGATCAAGTCAGGGTGATTGGGGTATCCATCACCTAGAATGTTTTATCATTTTTATATGTTGGTATCATTTCAAGCCCTCTCTTCTAATTACTTTGAAATGTACATATTATTATTGCTAAGTATGGTCACCTTAGTCTGCTATCAAACATTGGAACTTATTTCTTCTATCTAACTGTATGTTTGGGTACATAAGAAATAAGTTCCAGTGTTGGATAGCAGACTAGGGTGACTATACTTCTTATAGTCTTTGTCTCTCTCCCCTCTTTATCCCCTCTCCTCCTCCCCTTCCCAGTCTCTGTTATCTATTGTTCTATACTCTATGTCCATGAGATCAAGTTTTTTAGCTCCCACATATGAGTGAGGACATGCAATATTTGTCTTTCTATGCCTGGCCTATTTCACTTAAAATAATGATCTCCATTTCTATCCATGTTGCTGCAAATGACATTATTTCATTATGGCCAAATAGTATTCTATTGTTTAACACACTTTATCCGTTTATCTGTTGCTGGGCATTTAGGTTGATTCCATATCTTTGCTATTGTGAATAATACTGTGGTGAACATATGAGAGTGTCCTTTTGATACACTGATTTCTTCTTTGGATAGATACCCAATAGTGAGATTGCTGGGTCTTAATGGTAGTTCTAATTTTACTTTTTGAGAAATCTCCATACTGGTTTATTTACTAATTTACATTCCCACCAGCAGTGTATAAGAGTTCCCTTTTCTTACCAGCATCTGTTATTTCCTGTCTTTTTAATAATAGAGGTTCCAGCTGGGGTAAGATATCTTATTATGGTTTGGATTTGCATTTCACTGATGATTAGTGATTAGCATTTTTTCATATACCTGTTGGCCATTTGTATGTCTTTTGAGAAATGTCTATTTCATGTCCTTCACCCACTTTTTAATGGCATTTTTTTTTTTTTTTGCTATTGAGTTGTTTTGAGTTCCTTCTATATTCTGGATATTAGTCACTTGTCAGATGAATATTTTGTAAACGTTTTCTCTCATTCATCAGGTTGTCTCTTCTGCTGAGGGTTTTCTTTGCTGTACGGAAGTGTTTTAGTTTAATACAGTCCCATTTATCTATCTTTGTTTTTGTTTCCTGTGCTTTTGGGATCTTGGCCATAAACTCTTTGCCTCAACCAGTGTCCCTGGAGCATTTCTCCTGTGTTTTCTTCTAGTAGTTTTATAGTTTGGGGCCTTATCTTAAGTCTGTAATCCATTTTGTTTTGATTTTTTATATGGTGAGAGACAGGGGTTTAGTTTTATTCTTCTCCATGTGGATATTTAGTTCTCCTAGCACCATTTATTGAAGAGGGTATTCTTTCCCCAGTATACGTTCTTGACACCTTTGTTGAAAATCAGTTGGATATAAATATGTGGATTTATTTCTGGATTCTCTATTCTGTTCCATTTTGGTCTATGTGTCTGTTTTTATACTAATACTATGCTAGTTTGGTTATGATAGCCTTGTGGTATATTTTGAAGTCAGGTAGTGTGATGCCTCTAGCTGTTCTTTTTGCTCAGGTTTGCTTTGGTTATTCAGGCTCTTTGTAGTTTCATGCAAATTTTAGAATTGTTTGTTCTAGTTCTGTGAAAAATATTATTGGTATTTTGGTAGAGATTGCGTTGAATCTGTAGATTGCTTTTGGTAGAATGGTCATTTTCACCATATTAATTCTTCCGATCCATGAACATGGGATGTCTTTCCATTTTTTTGTGTCCTCTTTAATTTCTTTCATCAATGTTTTATAGTTTTCCTTGTAGAGGTCTTTCACCTTGGTAAAATTTATTCCTAGGGTTTTGGGTTTTGTTTTTAGTTTTGGAAATATGATTGCTTTCTTGATTTCTTTTTCCTCTAGTTTGTTGCTAGTATATTGAAAGTTATACTGATTTTTCATGTTGATTTTGTGTCTTGCAGCTTTACTGAATTTGTTCATTAGTTTTAAGAGGTTTTTTTTGTGTGTGTGTGTAGTCGTTTGGTTTTTCTAAATATAAGATCATGTCATCTGCAGAGAGGGACAGTTTGACTTCCTCTTTTCCAGTTTGGATGCTTTTAATTTCCTTCTCTTACCTGATTGCTTTGGCCAGGACTTCCAGTATTGTGTTGAATAAGAGTGGTGAAAGTGGGCATCCTTGTCTAGTTCCAGTTCTTAGAGGAAAAGCTTTCAGCTTTTCTCTGTTCAGTATGTTAGCTATGGGTTTGTCATATATGGCCTTTATTATGTTGAGGTATATTCTTTCTTTTTATTTTTATTTATTTGTTTATTTATTTTTTGAGATGAAGTCTCACTCTGTTGCCCAGGCTGGAATGCAGTGGCACGACCTCAACTCTTTGCAACCTCTGCCTGCTGGGTTCAAGTGACTCTCCTGCCTCAGCCTCCCAAGTAGCTGGGACTACAGGCATGCACCACCATGTCTGGCTAATGTTTTTTGTATTTTTAGTAGAGATGGCGTTTCACCATGTTGGCCAGGCTGGTCTCAGACTCCTGACCTCAAGTGATCTGCTCGCCTTGGCCTCCCAAAGTGCTGGGATTATATGTGTAAGCCATCGTGCCCGGCCAAGGTATGTTTTTTCTGTGCCTAGTTTGTTGAACATTTTTATCATGAAGGGATGTTGAGTTTTATTGAATGCTTTTTCTGCCCCAATTGAGATGATCATATGGTTTTTGTCTTTTATTATGTTGATGTGATATATCATATTTATTGATTTGCATATGGTAAATTATCTTTACAACTCAGGGATAAATCCCACTTGATTGTGGTATATTGTCCTTTTGATGTACTGTTGGATTTGGTTTGGTAGTATTTTGTTGAAGACTTTTGCATCTGTGTTCAACTATGGCCTGTAGTTTTTTTGTTTTGTTTTGTTTTGTTTTTTAATGTTGTGCCTTTGTCTGGTTTTGGTTTCAGGGCTTCACAGAATGAGTTAGGAAGAATTCCCTTCTCTTTTATTTTTTGGAATAGTTTGAGGAGAATTGGTATTCTTTGTAAGTTTGGTAGACTTTGGCAGTGAAGCCATCAGATTCTGAGCTTTTCTTTTTTAGGAGACTTTTTATTACTGATTCAATCTCATTACTCGTTGTTTGTTCAGGTTTTCTGTTTCTTCCTGATTCAATCTTGGTAGGTTTTATGTGTCCAAGAATTTGTCCATGTCCTTTAGGTTTTCCAGTTTGTTGGTGTATAGTTGTTTGTAGTAGTATCTGATGATCTTTTGTATTTCTGTAGTGTCAGTTGTAATGTCTCCTTTTTCATTTCTGCTTTTGTTTGAGTTCTTGGTTGGTCTAGAAACATAATTTTGTAAAATGGTTTTCTTGTTAAACACTTGAACCATCATTCTTGATCATCTGGTGTGTAGAAGACACTGTACTGGATACTACTGGTAGTAAGTAGAAGGCTGCATAAGACAGATCTGTGCTCTCAAGGAGATTTGTTATACATTATGAAAATGAATTTATAGGTAATTCAAGTTAAAACTAAAATATCTTCACTTCTGAGAGAAGCTAAAATTTCAGAAGCTGCTAAGGGGCTTTGTTAGGATTAGGGGCTTTTCTCATTGCGTAACCAGGAATAAAAGACAGCCTTACTTTGAGAAGACCATAAACGGGTGAATGGATAAACAATTTGTGCCATGTTTATACAATGGAAACACTACTTGGCAAGAAAGAACAGACTTGATACATGATGTGAATTAATCTCAAACTAATTATGCTGAAAGAAGTAGATAACCCCCCCATACAAAGTATATATGTTTCTGGGTTTTGGCTATTACAACTAAACTGGCTATAAACATTTGTATACAATTCTTTATGTGTACATAGGCTTTCATTTCTCTTAGGTAAATACCTGTGCATGGAATGGCTGGGTCGCTTAGGGTATCTGTTTAAATAGTCATTTTTCTAATTATTGTAAATGTCACTTCTTTCTTATACTAGGTTTCTATATATGCTTGTGTTCATTTTTGTCTCTTGTCTGTGGATCTGCTTTGCACTGTATTAGCACTATTATATATACTGTTTTAATTTATGTGGCTTTATAATATATCTAATGCATATTTTGGGAAAATTTTTACCCTGTTGCTTTCCTATGGAATTGTTTCATATAAACACATTTTTAGTTTATTTGCATATTCTTCAAAACCTAAATATTTGAATATTAAAGAAAAATGTGGAAAACAGAAAATTTTCCTTTTATGATGAGATACAGTATTGTAAGACAGTTAGATTATGAGAATCTTGTCCTGTGTATGGGATTTGAGTCATCAGTGCTGAACTGTTGAAATAAGACTTGTCAAAAATGATACATTCAGATCCTTTTGGATAGGAAGTATAATTTTTCTTTTGTTCATATTTAGAACCATTCTGAAAACACAGCCATGGATGAAATGATCTCTCTGTAACATTTTCTCTGTCACATTTTTATGTTGTAAGAGTATGTCTTTGCTTGCCAGTATACCTTGCCAGGGTTGAGTAATACCATTTTTAAAATATTTACCAACATGATAGATGATAAAAGTTAATATTTTTATTTTCACCTCTTTAGTTATTGCTAAGATTGAACATTTTTAATATAGTTAAGAGTCATGTATATTTTCTCTTTTCTAAATTTTCTCTTCATAGCCATGTCTTTTTTTTTTTTTTTGAGATGGAGTCTTGCTCTGTCACCCAGGCTGGAGTGCAGTGGCGCAGTCTCAGCTCACTACAACCTCCTCCATCTCCCAGGTTCAGGTGATTCTCCTGCCTCAGCCTCCCAAGTAGCTGGGACTACAGGCGCGTGCCACCATGCCCGGCTAATTTTTTATTTTTTTACTTTTAGTAGAGATGGGGTTTCGCTGTTTTAGCCAGGATTGTCTTGATCTCCCAACCTCATGATCCACCCGCCTTGGCCTCCCAAAGTGCTGGGATTACAGGCGTGAGCCACTGCGCCCAGCCAGCCATGTCTATTTTTTTCTGTTGTAGTTAGTGTTTGTCTTAGGTCTGAGCTTATATTACATAATGAAAATGTTAGGGTACTCATCACAGCCCTTAAACTTTGTACTTACAAGAGTTGTGAGAATGTGGACAAATAGAGATTGCTGAGTTGTAAGACTTTTAATAAATGATCTGTTGCTAAGTTTAAAAAAGTAAAAAAGAACAGGAAGTTCTCAGCACGACAGAAAATTTTAGCTGTGAGCCATTTGAAAGAAGGATTGGTTCTTGAACTGTTTTTGTTTAGCTAAGAGCCATTTTGGATAATTGGGTAGGTGCAACTTTTATTTAAGAAAGAAGCTCATATGTCCCATTGTGCTTTATTAGTTATGGAATAATTATTTCTACAAAAAGAAAAAATTCAGAACCCTTTACTAAATTTTTGTGTTAAAATAAATTTATTATTGAAGGAAGGTAATTTAATAATATAAATAATGGTCTAGTACCTATACTTTTTTCAATGTCATTAGACTATATTTTGTTTCCTGGTGAAGGAGTACCAATAATACAGACCTAATTCCCTTTTTTTTTTGAAATGGAGTCTCACTTTGTCATCCAGACTGGAGTGTAGTGGCACGATCTCAGCTCACTGCAACCTCCGCCTCCCGGGTTCAAGTGATTCTCCTGCCTCAGCCTCCTGAGTAGCTGGGATTACAGGCACGTGCCACCATGCCTGGCTAATTTTTTTTTTGTATTTTTAGTAGAGACGGGGCTTCATCAGGTTGGCCACGCTGATCTCAAACTCCTGAGCTCAAGTGATCCAGCCGCCTCAGCCTCCCAAAGCGCTGGGATTACAGGCATGTACCACCACATCCGGCTAATTTTGTGTTTAAAAAGTGACAATATATTTCTGTTTTACAGACCTCTGTGAGTGAAAGCCTTCAGAGGGAAGCTGCTAAGAAGCAGGCCATGAAACAGGTAAGGTAGAAGACTGGGATAAGTGCATTCAGTATTTTTGAAACATGTTTAATTTTTTTTTAAGACCAAACTGGAAATCCAGAAGGCCCTTGCAGAAGATGCTACTGTGTATGAATATGACAGTATTTATGATGAAATGCAGAAAAAAAAGGAGGAAAATAATCCCAAATTGCTTTTGGGGAAAGACAGAAAGGTTTGTAAGCTGAAATAACAAACTTTCTTTGAACTCTTTTCCTAAATCTTTTTTATTTCCTTAGCCCAAGTATATTCACAACTTGCTAAAAGCAGTTGAGATCAGAAAAAAGGAACAGGAAAAAAGAATGGAAAAGAAAATACAGAGAGAACGAGAAATGGAAAAGGGGGAGTTTGATGATAAAGAAGCATTTGTGACATCTGCATATAAGAAAAAACTGCAAGAGAGAGCTGAAGAAGAAGAAAGAGAAAAGAGGGCTGCTGCACTGGAAGGTAAAATGAAAGAGTGGGAAAGGCACAAGGAAATATATTCTAATTTTTGCTTTCCCTCTGTTAGCATGTTTGGATGTAACCAAGCAGAAAGATCTCAGTGGATTTTATAGGCACCTATTAAATCAAGCAGTTGGTGAAGAGGAAGTACCTAAATGCAGCTTTCGTGAAGCCAGGTGAGGAGACGTGTATGAAATATTTTGAAGAATTTTCTGCCCTTTTTTGTTTTTTGTTTCTAAGATCTGGTATAAAGGAAGAAAAATCAAGGGGCTTCTCCAATGAAGTAAGTTCAAAAAACAGAATACCACAAGAGAAATGCATTCTTCAAACTGATGTGAAAGTAGAGGAAAACCCAGATGCAGACAGTGACTTCGATGCTAAGAGCAGTGCGGATGATGAAATAGAAGAAACTAGAGTGAACTGCAGAAGGGAAAAGGTCATAGAGACCCCTGAGAATGACTTCAAGCACCACAGGAGTCAAAACCACTCTCGGTCACCTAGTGAAGAAAGAGGGCACAGTACCAGGCACCACACGAAAGGATCACGAACGTCGAGAGGACATGAGAAAAGGGAAGATCAGCACCAGCAGAAGCAATCCAGAGACCAAGAGAACCATTACACTGACCGTGATTACCGGAAAGAAAGGGATTCTCATAGGCACAGAGAGGCCAGTCATAGAGATTCCCATTGGAAGAGGCATGAACAGGAAGATAAACCAAGGGCGAGGGACCAAAGAGAAAGAAGTGACAGAGTATGGAAAAGGGAGAAAGATAGGGAGAAATATTCCCAAAGAGAACAAGAAAGAGATAGACAACAAAATGATCAGAACCGACCCAGTGAGAAAGGAGAGAAGGAAGAGAAAAGCAAAGCAAAGGAAGAGCATATGAAAGTAAGGAAGGAAAGATATGAAAATAATGATAAATACAGAGATAGAGAAAAACGAGAGGTAGGTGTTCAGTCTTCAGAAAGAAATCAAGACAGAAAGGAAAGCAGCCCAAATTCTAGGGCAAAGGATAAATTTCTTGACCAAGAAAGATCCAACAAAATGAGAAACATGGCAAAGGACAAAGAAAGAAACCAAGAGAAACCCTCTAATTCTGAATCATCACTGGGAGCAAAACACAGACTCACAGAGGAAGGGCAAGAGAAGGGTAAAGAACAAGAGAGACCACCTGAGGCAGTGAGCAAGTTTGCAAAGCGGAACAATGAAGAAACTGTAATGTCAGCTAGAGACAGGTACTTGGCCAGGCAGATGGCGCGGGTTAATGCAAAGACCTATATTGAGAAAGAAGATGATTGATGGCTACCCCAAGAGAAAGATTTAAGGAAGCACAGAAAACTGTAATTCCTGGAACCTGCTGCGTAAAACCATAAAGGAGTGTGTTACCAGTAGTTTGGAGGGCATTTTTAAATTTATTTTCAAAATTTTAAGTTAAAAGTCAGTCTTACAGCTTGGATGTTTGGATGTGGATGTTTGGCTGAATTTATATATAGTGTGTACTCATCAATACCACATTCTTTGTTGTATTCAAGAACCGTTAAGAGTGTGCTAATTCCCTGTAGGTACATAATGAGGAAAATTTGCTCCACTACAACCATTAAAAAATAATTTTGGCCAGATACGGTAGCTCGTGCCTGTAATACCAACATTTTGGGAGGCCAAGGCAGAAGGATATTGAGGCTAGGCATTCAAGACCAGCCTAGGCAGGATAATAAGACCTTGTCTCTATTTAAAAAACAAAAAGCCTAGCATGGTAGTCCATGCCTGTAGTCCCAGCTGTTCGAGAGGCTGAGGCAAGAAGATCACTTGAGCCTAGGAATTTGATGTTACAGTGAGGTATGATCATGCCACTGCACTCCAACCTGGGCAACAGAATGAGACCCTGTCTCTAAAAAATTTTTTTTAAATAAATAATTTAACTCTTCTAATAATGTTTTGTTGCAGGAAATGTATTTCAGATAAAATATGGATTTGAAAAACAGAAAATATACTTTATGTTCTGAAATTTGTATTTAAGTATAAAATGTGAATCATCTTGTCTAAATAGCTTACAGCATAGTTGGCTTAAATGAAAATAAAATGATATGCTTATACATTTTATTTATGCATTTATTTTAAAATAATTTTACTCA